CACGCCATTCTCCTGCCTCAGCCTCCCGAGTAGCTGGGACTACAGGCGCCCGCCACCACGCCACGCCCGGCTAATTTCTTTTTGTATTTATGGTAGAGACGAGGTTTCAATGTGTTAGCCAGGATGGTCTCGATCTCCTGACCTCATGATCCACCCGCCTCAGCCTCCCAAAGTGCTGGGATTACAGACGCGAGCCAGCGCGCCCGGCTCGCCCAGCTAATTTTTGTATTTTTAGTAGAGACGGGATTTTGTCATGTTGGCCAGGCTGGTCTTGAACTCCTGACCTCAGGTGATCCGCCTGCCTCGGCCTCCCAAAGTGCTGGGATTATAGGCGTGAGCCACCGTGCCCGGTCACAGAACCTTTCTTTTCACCTTTCCCCAGCGACCAGCCCTTCTGGCATAGAGGGAGACAGGGGAGCCCTGGCCCTTGACCTTCCTAGCCTGGCAAAGGGCTTAGCTTCCCTGAGCCTCAGTTTCATCTTCTGAGTGGGGAGAAGTTCATCACAGTTGTGAAGGTCACATGAGCCAGGGCTGAGTGAGAAAGCACTTGGCAAAGCGTGGGTGGCTGGATGTGGGGTGGGGAAGTGGCCAGATGGTGATCGAGCTGTCCTTAATGCTTGATGGAGCTGCAACTAGAACTGTTCTTGATGGAGATTAAGCTGGTTTTGATGGTGATCAAGCTGTTCTTGATCAAGAACTTGATGGCTCCGGTCTGCTGTACTGACTCCCCTCTGGGCACCTGGGATGCTACCAAAGCTGCCTCCTGGAATAGCAGTCGCTTTTGAGACTCCAGTTGTTTCTGAAATGGGAGAGTCCTGTCTTCTTTGCATTCCTGAACATCCAGGCTTCTCTCTGGCAGGGGAGTGGGGGTTAGAGTGTCCCCTGTCACCTCCATAACCACAGCAGGCTCCACTTGGACATCTCCTGGCCTCTCCCCAAAGGACCATCTCCCCAGACTCCCTGTGGGCCGATGCCTTCCTCACTCAGGGTTGTCTTCCCAAGTCTCTTAGTTCTCTATTATTCCACAACACCCCTTGGGTGCCCCAACGCGCCTAGCACCCTGTAAGTGCTCCCCAGCTGTGGATACAGGTTTCTCTCAGGGCAGCCCGCAAGCAGTGCAGCCCCAGCCAGAAGAGCTGGAAGGCTGGGCGGCCAGGCCCGCTGTGTCCCCAGTTTTCCTGTTGGAGTCCATCTGCTGTGCTCTCAGGAGAGAAGGCTGGGTCTCTGGGAGCTCACATCCTGTATGCCCTCCCTCCATGCCAAGCAACTTTGGGGAGTCCTGGCAGTGGTGCCAGGCGTTGCTCTTACCTGTACCATAACCAGGAGGCTGATGGTGAGTAGGAGGAAGAGGAAGCGCTTCATTTTCAGGCGACTGTATCCACCTTCGCTGTCTGCAGGTTGCTCAGGCCTCCCTCAAACTAGCCAATGAGAAGTGCACGGGTCCTGGTCGCCTAGGAAACCGCGTGACAACAAGATGGCGGCGCTGCGGGACGGCTAGCGGCCCTGCGTGGTGAGTCTGGCTTAAGACCTTTCTGCCCCTGGTCCCCAGGGGCTGACTTCCTGCATTCCTCTAGGGAGTTCCTGACAGCTGGATTCTAGAAGTAGAACTATGAGCTCACCTTTGGCCTCCCTTAGCAAGACCCGAAAAGTGCCCCTGCCCTCGGAGCCTATGAATCCTGGGTAAGGAGCCAGCCTCAGGGGTCTTTCTGTCCTATTTCTTCCTTCTTCCTGCCTGGGTTCCCAGGAGGCGAGGAATCCGCATCTATGGAGATGGTAAGTGTGCCCCGCCCTCGTGCCCTCTTCGCTCTGGGCTCTAAAGACTTTGTGTGCTTGGCAGTCCCTGCATCCCATGACTCGGAGCTGATGGCCTTCATGACGAGGAAGTTGTGGGACCTGGAGCAGCAGGTGAAGGCCCAGACTGATGAGATACTGTCCAAGGTGGGGCTCCAGGTGGGAGAGGGCCAGGGGCCGCCCTGTGCTCACCCTGTGTCTTATGCTACAGGATCAGAAGATAGCGGCCCTAGAGGACCTGGTGCAGACCCTCCGGCCACACCCAGGTAGGGGGCTCTTGGAGGGCTGACCTGCGCCCCAGCTGAAGCCTGTCCCTGTCTTTCCCTGAAGCCGAGGCAACCCTGCAGCGGCAGGAGGAACTGGAGACGATGTGTGTGCAGCTGCAGCGGCAGGTCAGGGAGATGGAGGTGAGAGAGCTGGGCCCCGGGGGATGCGGGCAGGTGCCCCGCATCTCCCCCTTCTTTCCCACAGCGGTTCCTCAGTGACTATGGCCTGCAGTGGGTGGGCGAGCCCATGGACCAGGAGGACTCAGAGAGCAAGACAGTCTCAGAGCATGGCGAGAGGGACTGGATGACAGCCAAGAAGTTCTGGAAGCCAGGTAGAGCAGGGCGTCTGCCCCAGGCCCTCTTCGGCGGCTCACAGGTGTCTGTCCTCTTTGCCAGGGGACTCATTGGCGCCCCCTGAGGTGGACTTTGACAGGCTGCTGGCCAGCCTGCAGGATCTTAGTGAGCTGGTGGTAGAGGGTGACACCCAAGTGACACCAGTGCCCGGCGGGGCACGGCTGCGTACCCTCGAGCCCATCCCGCTGAAGCTCTACCGGAATGGCATCATGATGTTCGACGGGCCCTTCCAGCCCTTCTACGATCCCTCCACACAGGTAGGAGCGGTGTTGGGGGGGGTGGTGCTCTAGCCACCCCCTCACTTTTCCTCTTCCCTTGCAGCGCTGCCTCCGAGACATATTGGATGGCTTCTTTCCCTCAGAGCTCCAGCGACTGTACCCCAATGGGGTCCCCTTTAAGGTGATAAGCTGCTCCTCAAACCACACCTTTGGCCGCTGCCGTCGTTGCCCTTCTTTCTTGCCAGGTGAGTGACTTGCGCAATCAGGTCTACCTGGAGGATGGACTGGACCCCTTCCCAGGCGAGGGCCGTGTGGTGGGCAGGCAGCTGATGCACAAGGCCTTGGACAGGGTGGAGGAGCACCCAGGTGAGTTTGGCCTCCAGGCTGAGCCAGGGGGCTCCTGGGCCCCGGTTCCCAACTCTGCCTGTAGGCTCCAGGATGACTGCTGAGAAATTTCTGAACAGGCTCCCCAAGTTTGTGATCCGGCAAGGCGAGGTGATTGACATCCGGGGCCCCATCAGGGACACCTTGCAGGTGAGGCCAATGCTAACTCCCCCAGCCCTCCTGGCTCTGTCCACCCTCCACTGATACCTTCCAGAACTGCTGCCCATTGCCTGCCCGGATCCAGGAGATTGTGGTGGAGACGCCCACCTTGGCCGCTGAGCGAGAGAGGTGAGGGCGGGATGAGGAGGTGAGGGCCTGGGCACCGCGTGCTGATGGCCTCTGGGCTGTGCAGGAGCCAGGAGTCACCCAACACGCCGGCACCCCCGCTCTCCATGCTGCGCATCAAGTCTGAGAATGGGGAACAGGCCTTCCTACTGATGATGCAGCCTGACAACACCATTGGGGACGTGCGAGCTCTGCTAGCGCAGGCCAGGTGGGTGCAGGGCAGGGCCAGGGCCACAGAGGGCCCAGCCTGATCTGCTCTGCCTGGTCCCCAGGGTCATGGATGCCTCTGCCTTTGAGATCTTCAGCACATTCCCGCCCACCCTCTACCAGGACGATACACTCACGCTGCAGGCTGCAGGCCTTGTGCCCAAAGCAGCACTGCTGCTGCGGGCACGCCGAGCCCCGAAGTCCAGCCTGAAATTCAGTCCTGGTCCCTGTCCCGGTCCCGGTCCCGGCCCCAGTCCCGGTCCCGGTCCCGGCCCCAGTCCCGGTCCCGGTCCCGGCCCCAGTCCCTGTCCTGGACCCAGTCCCAGCCCCCAATAAAGCACCCGCCCCCTCAACCCGCTGCTCCGCCAGGCTCTTGGGTGGGCCA